TCCCTCCAATCCTGTGGGTCAGAGCTGGTGAGGATGCTCAGAGGGCAAGGGAATGTCCACAGAAGCACGTGGGAGATGGGTCCCATCCCACCCCCACCCCTGTCTCTGAGGGCAGGGCCACCTGAGGGCTGCAGGGCAGCGCATGGGTGGCCGGCGTTTATTCAGCAGGCTGGCGGGGGCTTCCAAGTTTTGCAGGGACCTCCAGTACTCCGGCAGCCTGCACCCTTCCTTTCCCTTCCCTTCCCTTCTGTCCACCCTAAGCCTCCTAGGGGACAGGCAGGCTGGACTTCAGAAAAGGTGGGCTCTGCCCTCCTCCGGTCCCCCGAATGTCTTGGGAAAGAGTCCACCAAACACACATGCACACACCCGCGCACACGCACATACCCAATGCATGCACACACGTACACACACACGCATACACGCATGTATACACGCGCACACACGCAGGCATTACACACACACACATTACACACACACACCCGCACGGACGCGCACACACAAACGCGCGCACGCACGCACGCACGCACGGGGGAGGTCAGCCCCAAGCAGGGCTGGGGAGGGGTGCAGGGCGCGGCGTGTCTGTGGGCACTTGGGGCGTCGAGACGCCGCCGGGAGGTTTTCGGGCAAGTCTGCGAGAAGACGGCGGGCCCTGAACTGGGCGGGTACCCGCGCTGTTGCGCGTGGGTCCCGGGAGCGGCCTCCGGCGCCCTCTGGCGGGCGGAAGCCGCGCAGCACCTCTTGGGGGCGGGACGCGCGGTGGCTACCGACTCCCGGCCCGCCCCGGCCCGCGTGCAGGACCCGGTCGTCCCCTCCTGCTGTCCTGGAGCCCGGACTGAGGCCCCGGGGGCGCGGCAGGGCTCCCGGTCCACGCGAGCCATGGCCCGACCGCGCCTCGGCTCAGCCCTGCCCTCCGCAGCCGCTTTCGGGTGGCTCCGCCCGCGGCCCAATTTCCAGGCGACCGTTTCCCGGCGACGGCGGGCGGGGCCGTCTCTGCCGCCCCCCGCCGCGCGCTCCGCGGGCGCCTGCGACGCCCCGCCTCTGGCTCGGGTGCGGGAGCGGGGCCTGCCCGGACTGCGACGCCGCCACAGCTTGGGGCCAGTTCGCCCAGTCAGGGGGATGGCTCGGTCGGCCTCGGGGGTCGACGATCCCCCGGGTAGGCGACGTGCCCTGTCCAGGCCTCACTTCCCGCGTCCGCAAAACGGGGTGGACAACGCAGCCTAAGGCAGAGCCGCGCCAAGGTCCCTCGCTGTCGCCGGGCTCTGGCGGCCTGACCGGGCCTGGGGTCCGAGCGTGCCCCCGGGCCTGGGGGGGTCGCCGCGATGGACTCGCTGGCAGCGCCCCAGGACCGCCTGGTGGAGCAGCTGCTGTCGCCGCGGACCCAGGCCCAGAGGCGGCTCAAGGTGCGTGTGTGGAGAGGGCGGAACGTGGGTCTTGTGTCCCTACCCTGTTCCATCCTGTCCCCAGGACATTGACAAGCAGTACGTGGGCTTCGCCACACTGCCCAACCAGGTGCACCGCAAGTCGGTGAAGAAAGGCTTTGACTTCACACTCATGGTGGCTGGTGAGTGGGCCAGGCTCCTCGGGGGAGTGGCTTAACGCAGCTCCTTCTCTGTACCTGTGTGCAGGTGAGTCAGGCCTGGGGAAGTCCACACTGGTCCACAGCCTCTTCCTGACAGACTTGTACAAGGACCGGAAGCTGCTCAGTGCTGAGGGTGAGTGGCCCCCAGGAGGCCCTGGCACTGATGAGAGGCCCTTCCAGTGGCCCCTTCCCCGTAGAGCGCATCAGCCAGACGGTAGAGATTCTAAAACACACGGTGGACATTGAGGAGAAGGGAGTCAAGCTGAAGCTCACCATCGTGGACACGCCGGGATTCGGGGACGCTGTCAACAACACCGAGTGGTGAGTGAGGCCTGCTGAGAAAGGCCTTGCCTGAGGCCTGGCCTCACCTCCCTCCTGCCCACAGCTGGAAGCCCATCACCGACTATGTGGACCAGCAGTTTGAGCAGTACTTCCGTGATGAGAGCGGCCTCAACCGAAAGAACATCCAAGACAACCGAGTGCACTGCTGCCTATACTTCATCTCCCCCTTCGGGCATGGGTGTGTGGCTGTCCTGGGGCCAGGCTCGGGAGTGCCTATGCCCACCCTTGGCTGCTCTCGGCAGGCTGCGGCCAGTGGATGTGGGTTTCATGAAGGCATTGCATGAGAAGGTCAACATCGTGCCTCTCATCGCCAAAGCTGACTGTCTTGTCCCCAGTGAGATCCGGAAGCTGAAGGAGCGGGTGAGCCTGCCGTCGCACAGGGGCCTGGCCAGCCTCAAATCTGATGGTCCTTGCCCCACCACAGATCCGGGAGGAGATTGACAAGTTTGGGATCCATGTATACCAGTTCCCTGAGTGTGACTCGGACGAGGATGAGGACTTCAAGCAGCAGGACCGGGAACTGAAGGTGAACATGCAGACTGGTGGGGCAGGGGGGATCGGGTGTGAGCCTTTCTCCCTCCTTCCCCCAGGAGAGCGCGCCCTTCGCCGTTATAGGCAGCAACACGGTGGTGGAGGCCAAGGGGCAGCGGGTCCGGGGCCGACTGTACCCCTGGGGGATCGTGGAGGGTGAGTAGAGTCTTGGGGTACCAGGTCTGGTGCTACCCACCCCCACCCCGCAGTGGAGAACCAGGCGCATTGCGACTTCGTGAAGCTGCGCAACATGCTCATCCGCACGCATATGCACGACCTCAAGGACGTGACGTGCGACGTGCACTACGAGAACTACCGCGCGCACTGCATCCAGCAGATGACCAGGTGCGCGCCCCAGCCGCGAGCCAGACCTCGCCGCCCCGCCCATCCTCCCCCCCGCCCCGCGCAGCAAACTGACCCAGGACAGCCGCATGGAGAGCCCCATCCCGATCCTGCCGCTGCCCACCCCGGACGCCGAGACTGAGAAGCTTATCAGGATGAAGGATGAGGAAGTATGTGGGGCGGCGGGGGCGGCGGAGGCGGGCTGCTCACCCGCCGGGTTGTCTCCGCCCGCAGCTGAGGCGCATGCAGGAGATGCTGCAGAGGATGAAGCAGCAGATGCAGGACCAGTGACGCTCGCCGCGGACACACCGTCCGTCTCCGGGACGCCCTCGCACCCCTGGACACCAGACCGGACTGTTCCCGACCCGGAGACGCGGGGCCACAGCCCCCAGCTGACCCTAATTTATTCTCAGCACCACCCCCTCCCAGGTCATTGTGTCTGTTTCCGAGGGGCCTGGACCGTAGCCCCCGCCCAGCTGGCCCTCTCTGACCTTGGGGGATCAGGAGCGAAGTTGGGCGGGACTTCAGAGATCCGCCTCCCTTGCCCTTCCCCCGCCCCCGGACGGTCACAGCACCCAAACCGCAGGCCCTGCTCTGGCAGGCAGGCAAAGCTAGGCAGAAGAGGATTCCCAGGATCCTGGGTCTGTTCCCTGCCCCAGTGCTGCAGAACGGACTTGGGAGCCCTCCTTTGCCTGCTCCCGCGGGTCACCCAGCGAGTGCTGAGACCCCATTTTCTGTCGAGGCGGGCCGAGTCTTCCCTTATCCCCAGACGCCTAGCGGGCAGGGTTGGGCTGAATCAAATGGGAGCCCTCCAGACATAAGGAGGCCAGAGGCTGCAAGGAGCGGGGTCGTGACCGCTTACACCCCTTCTCCACAGCCCGGCCCGACCTGGAGGGCCCCCGGGGCACTGGGCGGTGAGCCACCTCCTGGCAACTCTCGGTGCCGTCCCCTGCCCTCGCTCGAGGCCTCTTCTCCCCAGCACCGCTGTGGTGTGCCGGGATCCTGAGCCTAGGCCTCCCGATGTTCCCACCCGCATGATCCCTTCCCGCCACACGATGCTCCGTTTTCTTCCGTTGTGAATGCCGCGTCCTGTCCTGGTGACAGGAGAACAATGTTGGTGAACGTCGCAGCGGGTGTCCGAGTGCTCCGTGTGCCCCT